GATGCAGCACAACTTTCTTTCACAGGAGCATCTTGCAGAATACAGTATGAGATACAGAAAGGCTGCACTGAGTCTTTTTAAGGGTCTGGGCCTTGGTGGGGGTGGGGTAGGAGCTCTCCAGATAGCATCTAATGAGTAGGAACATTCAGGTTGCTTTTTTTTTCCCTTATTGGCAAAACTGTGTGTGCACCATGAATGAAGCTGGTCTCCCTTATCCACATCAAAACTAAACCCAAATTAATTGGCTAAATTGGGACTCAACACCACCAGGAGCCACGTGGAAGACAGCCCTACCACACTTTAAAGTAGCTTACCTCATCATGTTTGAGGAAAGCAAAACGCTTATGACCAGTATGCTGCTAATACAAGTCTACAGATAATGCTGTAGGAAAAATTATTTTTCCCAATCATAGCTGGCATAGTCCACATTTTGCATTACAATTTCCCCTTTTTTAAAATTTAAACACAGGTCTTTTTCTCTTCTTTTTAAACATTTTAATTTAATTATACAAGACGGAGTCTCAGTATGTTGCCCAGGCTGGTCTTCAACTCCTGAGCTCAAGTGATACATCCCTCTCCGCCTCCCAAAGTGCTGGGATTACAGGCCTGAGACACTGTGCCCGGCCTTCAACATAAAGTTTAATTCATTCTTACAATTATCCTGAAGTTAGAAAAATGGAAGGGGAAGAAAAATGGCAAGCAGGTAGGCTGACTTCGACTTCATTATTTGGAAGGACAGTTTGCTCGGTTAAAACACACTACTGCCCAAAAGGCCAAGACTACAGAAAAATACAGACTTACATAAATAGATTTTATATGTGACAGCAGTTTGAATGGAGACTTTTTCAATGCAAATGACAAACAGCTGTGCTTGGGAATAAATGACAAAGAATTTTTTATCTCAACAGCTGTCCTGAGAGCACGTCTCTACATCTATACCTGCATTCTGGAATCAGGGAGGAAGCCAAAACGGATGACAAGACACTAGGTCAGCCGCGTCCAACCCTTTGACTACAAGGACTTTTCCACCTATCTGTGGTGGTGGGTATCATGAAAATTATGCACAAACCTTTAGGAAAGCAAACCCATGTGCTTCTTCCTTCAGGCAACCCCTTGAGGTCAAGACCCCACAATCAGATGAGGATGGAGTGGCTCACCCTCAGTCAACAGGCCAGACTCAAGGTGGTATTATGTCTTAACCAAGGGTGTGGGCCAATAACCACACTTTGTTAATTCTCCTTAACAGGGGTTCCAGGCAAGTCAGTTCTCCCTCAGGCCTTCGGTTTCCTCACCCACAAGATGAGAGGGCTGGACCAGATGGAAATTCAGGGGGTAAGGGGATGTCCGCTCGCAGCCCACCTCGCCCATGGGCCCCTCAAGCCTCCCTGCCAGTTCCCACGACGCACCCGCCCCACAGATCCTGCCCAAGGTGAGGGCTGGTCCCGGGTCCTCCGGCTGCCGCATCAGCGAGTGCAGGAGGGAGGGGAAGCCTCCAACGGGGCGACTGGGGCTCAAGGATGCAACTCGGCCAGGAGTGAACTTGGGCACGGAGGGAGGTGTCTGGGCCGCTCCTCGAGCCCAGCCTGGGTCCACGACCCCCTTACCTCCAGGGTCCGTATCTCCTGCTGGGTGAGGTCCTTGGACACAGCGCACTTGTTGCGCAACCGGCGCAGGCTGCCAATGGAGATGCGGATAAGCTTCTGGAGCTGCCCACAAGCTTCTGGAGCTGCCCACACTGCTGCAGCGTCTGGCTGGCTGCGGCCCCTGCGCCTCCCAAAGAGGCCGCCACATCACCCCCGCCACCGCCCTCCTTCTTCTCTCCCCTGGCCGCTACGCGCAGCGCCGCTCTATGCAGGCCGCAGCGGCCAAGGCGGGGAGCCCGGGGCGCGGGCGCCTAGGCAAGGAACCCCCGAGCCGGGAGAGCTGGACCAGGAGCGCCCCCCGGCGCCGCCTGAACAAGGACGCCGGTAGAGCCGGCAGCCGAGTGTGCTGCTCCCGCCCGGCAGCCGAGTGTGCTGCTCCCGCCCTCAGAGCCGCGGCAGCGGTGGCAAAAAGCGGCGGCGGCGGGGGCAAAAAGCTGGGGCGGCGGGGACAAAAAGCCTCGGTGGCGGGGGCAAAAAGCCACGGCGGCAAAAACCGGCGGCGGCGGGAGCAAAATGCCGCAGGGGCAAAAAGCCGCAAAAAGCCGCGGCGGCGGGGGCAAGAAGCCGCGGTGGCGGGAGCAAAAATCTGCGGCGGCAAAAAGGGGCGGCGGCGGGGGCAAAAAGCCGCAAAAAGCCTCGGCGTCGGGGGCAAAAATATGCGGCGGCGGGGGCAAAAAATATATATATATAAAATATTATAAAGGTCCTCCAAGGCTCACGCTTGTGTCCTGCAGGCTGGAGCCCATGCGAGGGTCTGCAGTCTTTGTTCCGGATGGGGAACTACTGCTTCAGCTGGTTACCCAGGTGCCCCGATGGGGAAAGGAAGGAAATGGTGAGAATCTTCAGCACAGCGGATCACATCACCCTGGAAGAGACCAGTCCTGCCTGCGCATAGCACAAGCAGCCGCAGGCTAGAGGCAGTCATGTCAGGCCTCCTCCATACAGCA